GGAGAGGAGGAGGGCTGGTGAGGAAGGCCAGCCAAACCCCCCACATTTCCCTGCTCCAGGTTTCTCGGCATTACCTCTTTACCCTCAAGGCTGGACTTAGGGGCTAGGTGAAGCCCTTAGGCTTGGCGTTCAGTTCCTAGATTCTGGGTAGCATGTCTCTATTTTCTCATGTTTCCAGTGGGGATTAGGGTAATATTCACCTGGGAACTGTGAGGAGCCCCTGGGAAGAGAGGGCATGGGGGTTAGAGTGTTTGAGGGGCTGCAGTGATGATCACGGTCTCAGTAACCTCCCCTCACCCACCTCACCACCACCCTCCCTGCCCCGCACAGTCAAAGCCCTCGCACTATTTTGAGGAAACTTTGGTAAGTCAGTTTCTTCCACTCCAGAAGGTCTCAAAGTGTAGTCCCTGGGTGCTTATTGGAAATGCAAATTCTCAGGCTCCACCCTGGCCTTTCGAATCAGATCCTCTGGGGGCGGGGCCCGGCAATACCAGGTGATGCTGGGGTGATGCTGATGCCCTTCCAAGGTTGAGACCTAGTCTCTACTCTGATGTCAGCTCTCCGAGAGACACTCTGGCCTGCTTTGTTCCCTTCCCTGTCCCCAGTGTCTGGCATCGAGTAGGCTGCCATAAATATCTCTGGAGTGCATAGTAACAGTGATGATGATAATAGCAGCTAGCCATTGATTGAAGACCTCTTGTGTGCCGGTCTCTGCGTTAAACATTTCTGGAGGCTTAACTCATTTAAGGAGCTACCCCAGCCATCATTTTCTCAGATGGTGAAACTGAGGTTCAGAGAGGCCAAGCGCCGTACCCAAAGGTCACTCAGCGGGAGAGCTGGCAGGAAACCTCGCGTCTGCCGGTGCCGGCGCCGCCCCTGCCCCTCCCCGGAGCCCGGCGGCCGCGCGTGTCCGCGGCCCTGCGAGGGCTCCCCGGCTCCGGACAGCCCAGGGCGGCCGGGGGAGGAGTGCGCTGCGACGGCCGTGGCGAAAGTGCGGTTGTGGATGCGCGGAGAGGCCGGCAGCGGTGGCAGCGGCAGCGGAGGAGGAAGCTGAGCAGGGCGGCGGCGGCGGTGGAACCTGCGGGGCTGGGGCGCGCGCCATGGGCCGCCTGCACTGCACTGAGGACCCGGTGCCGGAGGCCGTGGGCGGCGACATGCAGCAGCTGAACCAGCTGGGCGCGCAGGTGGGCCCGGCGGCGGGGCGTGGGGCGCGGGGTGTACTGATGTTCTGTGTTGTTTTCTTCACAGCAGTTCTCAGCCCTGACAGAGGTGCTTTTCCACTTCCTAACTGAGCCAAAAGAGGTAAATAAAACATTCTGTGTTAGGGAGTGGGTAGGCCCGGGTTTTCACTGTTCTCTCTCTGCAGGTGGAAAGATTTCTGGCTCAGCTCTCTGAATTTGCCACCACCAATCAGATCAGTCTTGGCTCCCTCAGAAGCATCGTGAAAAGCCTCCTTCTGGTTCCAAATGGTGAGTAACCTCTCTTAGCAGCTGTGGCCAGACCTTTCTAACTGATTTCTCCCCTGCCTCCCAGGTGCTTTGAAGAAGAGTCTCACAGCCAAGCAGGTCCAGGCGGATTTCATAACTCTGGGTAGGTCATTGGCCAGGGTTGCTCAGGGTGACTTATGTTAATATCTCCTTCTGTTCTCTTATAGGTCTTAGTGAGGAGAAAGCCACTTACTTTTCTGAAAAGGTATAATTCCTCTTAATCAAGGTTAATGGCTGGTAATTGACTTTGTCTTTTGCTTTTGTTCCAGTGGAAGCAGAATGCTCCCACCCTTGCTCGATGGGCCATAGGTCAGACTCTGATGATTAACCAGCTCATAGATATGGAGTGGAAATTTGGAGGTAACTAGTTACAACCAGTCCTGGGTTATTTGTCTCTCTCTCTTTTTTTTTTTTTTTGTCACAGTGACATCTGGGAGCAGCGAATTGGAGAAAGTGGGAAGTATATTTTTACAAGTAAGTCTTCTCCTGATCCTTGAAAATGGGTATTAATTTAAATTATTTCTTTTTCTTTCATCAGCTAAAGTTGGTGGTTAAGAAAGGAAATCAAACCGAAAATGTGTATATAGGTGAGTCTGAATTCCCACTTGAGCCTCTTCACCTCACCACAAATCATGTCTTCTATAAAAACAGTCATTGCCAGCTGTGGAGTAGCTGTTCCACTGCCTTTCCTCTCCTGAAAGATGGCACAAGGAGTGTTAGAAAGCCACTGGCAGGTTGGAGCCCCCACAGTTGAAGAGCCGTTTTGAAAAAGGGAAAGGGTGGGAACGGAATGGCTGGGATTGAAGAAGAAGGTTGACGAGCAAGAAGCTCTTGCCATAGAAGTCACATTGAACATCCCGAATGATACCCTTTCATCTCTTTGTGCCATGGAGCTGTGCCATTTGAACACTCACTCCCCTTTTTTTTCCTTTGGAGCAGAGAACCTTCTGCATTCAAGTCTCTCAGTTCTTTATTATGATCAGTTACCCATCAAGAGCTGCTTAGATGTATTAAGCCAAAAAAGAAAAAAAAAATCCTCCGGGTGGAAATTAATTTTCTTGGATGATTCTGTGGAGTTGGAAACATTTATCTGAAGCTGAATTTTCTCTCCCCAGAATTAACCTTGCCTCAGTTCTACAGCTTCCTGCACGAGATGGAGCGAGTCAGAACCAGCATGGAGTGTTTCTGCTGATTTCTGTCCCTGCATCTCCCCTGGCCCCGTTCCCTGCCCTCCTCCCTTCCCTGGGTGACTGCTCTGAGAGGCACTTCACTCACAGGCCTGTGGGATGCTCCATGGGGCCCTGCTGGCTCCATGGGGCCCAGGTGCAAAGGGTTTCTGAAAAACAGCAGGATTAAGTACTGAAAGAGCCCAACACAATTACCCTGTAAACTCTCTGTTAGGGCAACCACCACCACCTGTCTTCCAGGACACATTTTTAGATACTCTGACAGGCCACTGCATCTCAGATTCAGGGGAGAAAATAAGTTGTCACCTCCCCTTCAAAGTTCCAGAGTAAACAAATGGTGCCATCATTCAAGATAACATGCTGATCACCCTCCTCCCAAAAAGCAAGAGCTTGTTTATGGCTGAGGAATCGGCGGATTGTCTGAATGACACATATACAGAGCCCCCACGGATTTCTGCACACTCTGGGTCTGTGCTGGTGGAACATTGCCAATCAGTTCTTAATGAGGCACCTGTGTGTAAATACATGCTTGGTCTTCTCTGCAGAGAACTGAGGCTAAACTCTGTCCCTACTTCTGGTTTTGCCCTGTCATGTCGTAACGAGGTGGGCCTTTTGAGGCCATTTTAGTTTGAGTTCGAGCCAACCACCTCTGTTGGTTAGATGATGAATAAAAAGGTTCTGAAGAAAAGGTCTGGATCCAGTTGTCTTTCTGCATGGATT